GGAAGACACCTTTAATTAGAGCACCATAAAATCATGATAGAATGATACATTTTTCCTTGCCTTATATTTTTGGCATGCAAAACAGAAGGAGCTCAAACAATTGAGTGACACATTAGTAAAATTCCTTTCATTCATTTCTACTTACAAGGCACACACCATTGACCTCACCCCGTCCCCCCCTTTAAAACAATATTTGACCCGCGCCCCCCCCCCTTTAAAGCAATCTTTGAAAAGTTAGGAATGAAAGCCGGTTCAGGACAGTACACAGTACACAAATACTGGCTTCCCCTACCTCCACCACAAGCAAGTAAACATCCTAGCACAGTGTAAAAAGGAAGAGGCTGAGGACGAACCACGCGGACATTTGCAGGCACACCCCTTCCCTGCGACCAACAAAAATGCAGTAGCGCAATTACACTTGAAGGAATTGCAGCACTCACAAAAGCACACATTCTGTTCAATGGTTGAGTCCACATAAAGTGACAGTCCGTTTCTAAAAGCATGGCTGTATTTAAAGGACACATGGTCTGTTCAGGTCCGCTTCAGCGAAACCCCAAGCACTTCCGAGAGATCCACTCCCTCTCTCCGAGCAGGTGCCACTAGCTGCTCCGCCGGCGAGCGTAGGAAGCAGCGCGACCAACCAAATCGGTTGCCCACAACAGCCAGGGACGTCAAAAAGGCCAAACTGCGTGGGAAGCGAGCGTGCGCCTCCATCACCACGACAGCACCCGTCTCGAGGCTCCACCTGCCGCTAGTAGGTGGCTCTCAGCTCTGCTCTGCTAAGGGCGAGCTTGAGAACCCGGCCTACAGTTGTGCACCTCCCCCCGCCCCCGCCCCCGCCCCCGCCCCCGCCCACCGCACTTGTAGCCCCGCCCCGCCCAGGGAGCTTCCGTCACAACACTTCCGGCTCCAGCCTCCCAACCGGCCTCCGTCGTTTTTCACTTCCCTCTCCTCAGCTCTCTTCCCTTGCCCCTACCGTCTCCTTTAACACAGTCACGTGAGGGACGCGCGCGGGGGCAGCTGGGAGTAGTACTGCCGGTTGGTCAGGGTTCGGCCTCAACATGGCGGTTCCGGCCGGGCAGTGACCAAGGTTTTGCCGTCCGAAGGACTAAGTGGTGACTGTCGGCGTCTCCACCTATCGGGGTGGAATGCGAGCACGCGGGGACGAGCGCTGAGAAGCGGCGGTGACGGGAAGGGGGGGGTCAGTGGATTGTGCCCCAGAAACCGAAGCGGCGGCGTCTGTTCCTTCTTGTTTCTAGGCTCCAGTGCGTTCGGGGCCCCGCCCGGCCGGGCCAGGCCGGCGGGCGGCGGCGGTAGCTGCTGCAGCCGCAGGATAACCTCGCAGGGTGGGCCGGAGGGCGGGCGCCGCCGCTGCCTGTGCTGCGGCGATGGCCCAGTGTGTACAATCAGTGCAGGAGCTAATCCCGGACTCCTTCGTCCCCTGTGTCGCTGCGCTGTGCAGCGACGAAGCCGAGCGGCTCACTCGTCTCAATCACCTCAGCTTCGCGGAGCTGCTTAAGCCCTTCTCCCGCCTCACTTCCGAGGGTATGTGGTATCCTCCCTTTTCCAGTGGGCTCAATTTCAAGTTTTTTTCTTTTTTTCTTTAAAGTTCACATGAGAGATCCTAATAATCAACTTCACGTAATTAAAAATTTGAAGATAGCAGTAAGCAACATTGTCACCCAGCCACCTCAGCCTGGAGCCATCCGGAAGCTTTTGAATGATGTTGTTTCTGGCAGTCAGCCTGCAGAAGGATTAGTAGCTAATGTGATTACAGCAGGAGATTATGACCTTAACATCAGTGGTATGTAACAAGGTTTATTGTTATTTTTTGAGCTTTTAACTGTTTTGTATATTGTTAATTTTAGCCACTACTCCATGGTTTGAGTCTTACAGAGAAACCTTTCTTCAGTCGATGCCAGCATTGGATCATGAATTTCTGAACCACTATTTAGCATGTATCCTTTGACATTTATGTTCTCCTCAAATCGCGATAATTACCTTAATAATATGGTTTACAAGGTATGTTGGTAGCGTCATCTAGTGAAGCTGAACCTGTGGAACAGTTTTCAAAGTTGTCACAAGAACAGCATCGAATTCAGCACAACAGTGATTATTCCTACCCCAAGTGGTTTATACCAAATACACTTAAATACTATGTACTTTTACATGATGTAAGTGCAGGAGATGAACAGAGGTAAGTTTTTATTTTAGTTTTAAATTTTTTCCTACTTCAGATTTTTTTCCATTTTCTGTTTTAGAGCTGAATCAATTTATGAAGAAATGAAACAGAAATATGGAACTCAGGGTTGCTATTTACTTAAAATTAATTCTCGAACATCTAATCGAGCATCAGATGAACAGATACCAGATCCTTGGAGTCAGTATCTCCAGAAAAATAGTATTCAAAACCAGGTATATGTAAAAAATAAATGAAGCAAACCACACTGCTAATGCTTTTTAAATTTTATTTTGATAGGAATCATATGAAGATGGCCCTTGTACTATAACTTCAAATAAGAATTCTGATAATAACTTGCTTTCATTGGATGGATTAGATAACGAAGTCAAAGGTCTTGATATATTTTCTCTAAGTTTCTCTTTTTCTGAGAGTAAAAGAAATAATCTCTTTTTCAGTAGATGGCTTACCAAATAACTTTAGAGCTCACCCACTTCAGTTGGAGCAATCCAGTGACCCTTCTAACAGTATTGATGGCCCAGATCATCTAAGATCTGCTTCATCGTTACATGAAACAAAGAAAGGAAATACTGGAATAATTCATGGTGCATGTTTAACACTTACTGATCATGATAGAATTCGACAGTTTATACAAGAGTTCACATTTCGGGGCCTTTTGCCACATATAGAGAAAACAATTAGGCAATTAAACGATCAGGTAAGGTTTGATTTTTTGGATTAGTATTTTAAGTTTGTCAACATATTTAATCTCTTTTTTAAAGCTAATATCAAGAAAAGGTTTGAGTCGATCTCTATTTTCTGCAACTAAAAAATGGTTTAGTGGCAGTAAAGTTCCAGAAAAGAGCATTAATGACCTGAAAAATACATCTGGCTTGCTGTGAGTAAAGTGTTATCATTTTTGTTTTTCCTAAATTATAAATTATTTTCTTTTGTATTTACAGGTATCCGCCGGAAGCACCAGAACTTCAAATCAGGAAAATGGCTGACTTATGTTTTTTGGTGCAGCATTATGATTTGGCTTACAGTTGCTATCATACTGCAAAGAAAGATTTTCTTAATGATCAAGCAATGCTTTATGCAGCTGGTGCCTTGGTTGGTATTCTATGGTATTATAATTCCTTAATTTGAAATATGTAAACTATGTCTTTTATTTTAGGAAATGGCAGCAGTGTCTGCTTTTCTTCAACCAGGAGCACCTAGGCCATATCCTGCTCATTACATGGATACAGCAATTCAGACATACAGAGATATCTGCAAGTAGGTGACTATATAAGATTTATATTGTATCCGCTATTTTATCTTCTTGTCCTTTTTTCTATAGGAATATGGTGTTGGCTGAAAGATGTGTGTTGCTTAGTGCTGAACTTTTAAAAAGCCAAAGCAAATATTCAGAGGCTGCAGCTCTCCTAATACGGTTGACCAGTGAGGTACTGAAACTGTGTAGTATTTGCTTTAATTAACTAACCTTTTTCTCTTTTAAACATTCACTAGGATTCTGATCTTCGAAGTGCACTTCTTTTGGAACAGGCAGCACATTGCTTTATAAACATGAAAAGTCCCATGGTTAGAAAATATGCATTTCATATGATATTGGCAGGCCATCGATTTAGTAAAGCAGGGCAGGTGAGTGCATTTGCTTTACAATGAAAAGTTGCTATAATACATTATTTTGTTTATTTTCTTACAGAAAAAGCATGCTTTACGCTGTTATTGTCAAGCCATGCAAGTTTACAAAGGAAAAGGCTGGTCTCTTGCAGAGGATCACATTAATTTCACTATTGGGCGCCAGTCCTATACTCTTAGACAGCTGGATAATGCTGTGTCTGCTTTTAGGCATATTCTAATTAATGAAAGTAAACAATCTGCTGCTCAACAGGGGGCTTTCCTCAGAGAATATCTTTATGTTTACAAGGTGACTGCTTATTTTCATTCAGGAATAGATATACTACTTTTTTTCCCTTTTATATTTCTCTCAGAATGTAAGTCAGCTGTCACCAGATGGTCCTTTGCCACAGCTTCCTTTACCGTATATTAACAGTTCAGCAACACGGGTTTTTTTTGGCCATGACAGACGACCAGCGGATGGTTAGTAAAGTTTTATTTAGCCTAATTACCTATCATAAACGTGTTGTTAACAAATTTTTTTTAGGTGAAAAACAAGCAGCTACTCATGTAAGTCTTGATCAAGAATATGATTCTGAATCCTCTCAGCAGTGGCGAGAACTTGAGGAACAAGTTGTTTCTGTGGTTAACAAAGGAGTAATTCCATCCAATTTTCATCCCACACAATACTGTTTGAACAGTTACTCAGATAATTCAAGATTTCCACTTGCAGTTGTAGAAGGTGATATACTTGAATTTTTATTTCTGTTTTTTAAAGTTATTAATTTAGGCCTTTTTTTTAATAGAACCAATTACAGTGGAAGTGGCTTTTAGAAACCCTTTGAAAGTTCTACTTTTGTTGACTGATTTGTCATTGCTTTGGAAGTTTCATCCTAAAGATTTCAGTGGAAAGGATAATGAAGAAGTTAAACAACTAGTAAGTTATTAAAAGGTATTTGTAATTATGTTGGAATGTATAATTTATGAAATTTATTTTTTAGGTTACAAGTGAACCTGAAATGATTGGAGCTGAAGTTATTTCAGAGTTCTTAATTAATGGCGAAGAATCAAAAGTGGTAATTATTTTATCATTTCTCTGCTTTATGCCACATAATAAGACTGACTTAAATATCTCCACAGGCAAGACTAAAGCTCTTTCCCCATCACATAGGGGAGCTGCATATTCTGGGAGTTGTTTATAATCTTGGCACTATTCAGGGCTCTATGACAGTAGATGGCATTGGTGCTCTTCCCGGATGTCACACAGGTAAAGGCTATAGCATTGGTAAACAATTAGAATATTTTAGGGCATTGATTGTTTTTTATTTCAGGAAAATATTCCTTGAGTATGTCAGTCCGAGGGAAGCAGGATTTAGAAATTCAAGGTCCTCGACTTAACAACACAAAAGAAGAGAAAACATCTGTTAAATATGGCCCTGATCGACGTTTAGATCCCATAATCACAGAAGAAATGCCACTGTTGGAGGTATTTCACTTTTTAAAATTTCATGGACTTAAACAAATAATAATATTTTTTCCCTCCAATGCAGGTGTTCTTTATACATTTTCCTACAGGGCTTCTCTGTGGAGAAATCCGAAAAGCATATGTAGAATTTGTCAATGTCAGCAAATGTCCACTTACTGGATTGAAGGTTGTTTCTAAACGTCCAGAGTTCTTTACTTTCGGTGGTAATACTGCTGTTCTAACACCACTAAGTCCCTCAGCTTCTGAGAATTGTAGTGCTTACAAGACTGTTGTGACAGATGCTACCTCTGTGTGTACAGCACTCATATCATCAGCTTCTTCTGTAGACTTTGGCATTGGCACAGGAAGTCAACCAGAGGTGATTCCTGTTCCCCTTCCTGACACTGTTCTTCTACCCGGAGCCTCAGTGCAGCTGCCAATGTGGTTACGTGGGCCTGATGAAGAAGGTGTCCATGAAATTAACTTTTTGTTTTACTATGAAAGTGTCAAAAAGCAGCCAAAAATACGGTTAGTATTATAAAACTTATAAAATTTAACATAAATGTGCTTTTTTTTTTTTTTTTAACTTCAGGCACAGAATATTAAGACACACTGCAATTATTTGTACCAGTCGGTCTTTAAATGTACGGGCCACTGTCTGCAGAAGTAATTCTCTTGAAAATGAAGAAGGCAGAGGAGGCAATATGCTAGTCTTTGTGGATGTGGAAAATACCAATACTGTAAGTTGGTTTAAAACTGAATTTTGTTTTTATCCTGAATGACTCCTATCTTTTTTTTTGACAGAGTGAAGCAGGCGTTAAGGAATTCCACATAGTGCAAGTATCAAGTAGTAGCAAACACTGGAAGTTACAGAAATCTGTAAATCTTTCTGAAAACAAAGGTTTGTTTGTTTTTCCTGCTACATAATAAATTAACATCTTTGAAATTTCCCTTTTTCTTCCTAGATACCAAACTTGCCAGTAGGGAGAAGGGAAAGTTTTGCTTTAAGGCAATAAGATGTGAGAAAGAAGAAGGTAAATTCACTTTACTTTTACACTTTACTAAAATATGATTAGTTTGTTTTCCCCTGTTTTTTAGCGGCCACACAGTCCTCTGAAAAATATACCTTTGCAGATATCATCTTTGGAAATGAACAGGTATGCAAGTAAGCATAGTAGTGTTTGATGTTATTTATGAACACAAGTGATTTTCTTTTAACAGATAATAAGTTCAGCAAGCCCATGTGCAGACTTCTTTTATCGAAGTTTATCTTCTGAATTGAAAAAACCACAAGCTCACTTGCCTGTGCATACAGAAAAACAGTCAACAGAGGATGCTGTGAGATTGATTCAAAAATGCAGTGAGGTAGATTTGAATATTGTCATATTATGGAAGGTATGTGCTACTAAATTATTTCAGCAAGCCTCACGGTAACGTTTTTGTACTTTGCATTTTTTAGGCATACGTTGTGGAAGACAGTAAACAGCTTATTTTGGAAGGTCAACATCATGTTATTCTTCGCACTATAGGAAAAGAAGCCTTTTCATATCCTCAGAAACAGGTGATAACATAGTTTGCTTTGGAGCTTTCTGGTATTGTCATATGTTTTTTCTTTCTTTTCTCAGGAGCCACCAGAAATGGAACTATTGAAATTTTTCAGGCCAGAAAACATTACAGTTTCCTCAAGGCCATCAGTAGAGCAGCTTTCTAGTCTCATTAAAACGAGTCTTCACTACCCAGAATCATTTAATCATCCATTTCATCAAAAAAGGTTTGAGCTTTATTTTTGTTACCAAAATTTTCGTACTCATGCTTTGTTCCTTTCTCTGATACAGATGTATGCAGGGTTCACCTGGGGAAATGTAAGAAATACTGAAGGATGGGCCGGGCGCGGTGGCTCACGCCTGTAATCCCAGCACTTTGGGAGGCCAAGGCGGGCGGATCACGAGGTCAGGAGATCAAGACCATCCTGGCTAACACGGTGAAACCCCATCTCTACTAAAAATACAAAAAAATTAGCCGGGTGTGGTGGCGGGCACCTGTAGTCCCAGCTACTTGGGAGGCTGAGGCAGGAGAATGGCATGAACCCAGGAGGCGGAGCTTGCAGTGAGCCGAGATCGTGCCACTGCAGTCCAGCCTGGGCGACAGAGCGAGACTCTGTCTCAAAAAAAAAAAAAAAAAAAAAGACTGAAAGATGCTTCATTCAGTCCTACCCCCAGAGGTTCCAGTTTGATTGGCCCAGAGTAGGGGTTGGCATCTGGATTTTCTTAAGTTCTCCAGGTGATCCTAATATGCAACCATAAGTGAAAATAAAAATGTTTGTGTTTTATCCTTATTGAACCTCACACACTTCTATGAACAATTTTGATTCTGTGATTCATTTTAACCCAATCTTCTACTTCAGCTCTGTTTATTAAACCCGTCCTGCTTCATGTACTTTCTGAATAACCTTGGTGCTTCTTTTTAACCTTAGTGGTTAAACCTTTGCTGCATTGAGAGGCTAGGATGTTTAGGAGTTCTCTACATCATTCTACTTAGGGGTTAAAAAACCCTATGGAATCTATGTGAAACAGGAAAGTTTTGATCAAACTAAAGTAGAAGAGTGGGTTAAATGAAGCATTCCAAAATCAAAACTCTGCATGGAAGTATGTGAAAACAAGGCAGGTTCAAGGATAAAATGTGGCAGTTTTCTCCTTGGCTGCATGTTAGAATCATTTGGGAATTTCTGACATTTCCAATGCTTGGGCTGATTCAATCAGATTCTCTGGAAGCAGGGTACCGGCATCTCTAGTTTTAAAATGTCTGCAGATCATACCCATGTCCATCTCTATTAGTCATTGTTGCCACAATAATGCTTCATAACAAACCATTTCAGAAATGAGTAGCTTATAACAAAGCATTTATTTCCATACTCATGGGTCTGCCAGTTGATAATTTGGCCGAAGCTGTGCTTTGGTCTGTGTGCTGTTTGGATTTGGCACCTGAAGAAACTTGGGTTCCCGTCTGTGCCACATATATTTTGGGCCCAGTCCAAAGGAGCAGCTGCTACCTGGAGTATGTTCTGGTGGCATGTCTCCGGAGTATAAAAAGTGAGCCACATTGCAAAAGCACATTTAAGACTTTTGCTTGCATCAAAAGATGTTAATATTTCATTGACCAAATAGCCTCACTTCCATATCAACAAGGATGATTCACAGTCCCACAGAGAGAGTGAATAACTGCTAAGCAGTACTCACAGTTACCACAGTAACCAAGGTTGAGAACCATTGAAATGAAGGATCAAGTGACTGGGTGTCTGTGTAAAACTCAAAAACAGATGAGAGAGTATAATTGAGAAAGCTAGAGAGTTGGGAGATGGTGGTCAAAGTGGGGTGACCGAGTATTATGTTAGGGATAGTTGTCTAATGTGATGGGAAAAAATTTCATGGTTTGGTCATGGAAGTTGTGTGGCTGAGTTTTGAATAGTACTGAAGATTATGGAGATGATAGGTCCAGGATTTGGGAAGGTGCTGAATAAGTCATATACCTAGACAGTGAAGTTGTCCAAAATGATGACAAGACTTGGAGTTGAAGGAAGAAAACAAACTTCCCTGACACTTTTAAAATTATGCCAATAGATAGTACAGAGGAGGGTAGCGAGAGAATAGTGTCTTACTAGGTGTATGCCTCTGCTTGACCGATACAGCAGATGAATTCACAAATGGGAGGTAAAGCAGATGTTCAGACTACACATGCTTCATCTTTACCTCAAATATTTCAGAATATCCATTTCTTCCCCTTTCCCCCAAAGAATTCTCGCTGTACTGAGTTACTGTCACTGTGTTTGTTAGAATGGGAACAGAAAAAAGAATACAAACCTTAAGGTAGTTTATGATGAAAAAGTGGAGGCATCTTTACAGGAGAGGTAGTAGAAAGAAATCATTAAGAACTACATCAGCCACCCTGAGGTATGGAAGATGTTGGAAGAAATACAGCATCTATTGTTGAGAGGACAATACAGTTAAAGATAGATGTAGAAACACAAAGAGAAGAGATGGAGGATATAAGGAAGCATTCTTAATTTAATGGGGGTTTCAGAAAACAAGTAGAAATGTGAGGAAATGGGACAGTAGGAGGTTTGGTCATGGTAGTGGGACACAGAGCAGTAGAGGTATGAGAATAGAAGAAAGAATAGGTGACAGGAGATAACAAAGATAAAATCATACTATGTTTAGCTGCCATGAGCATAAATTGTTATATTAAATAATGTTTATGGAGCTTTTGAACATGTGCTAGTCACCATTCTCAGCACTTAACATGTTTTACCTAATCACAACAAACCCAAGAGGTAGAATCAATTATTATTCTTTGCAGTTTACAGTTGAGAAAACTGAGGTACAGGTAGCAGTCTGACTCTAGAGCCCAGCTTTTTCACTGGATGCAGTGGTGGGAGAATAGTTGTCAGAACTTTGATTTCTCAGCCCTGTTTGTGGTTCATTAGATTAGCATTTTAGAAAAACTAATGTGTAAAGCAGTTTTCAAAATGTGGTCCCAAGACTGGACCTGGTGGCACACACCTGTAATCCCAGCACTTTGGGAGGCCAAGGCGGGCGGATCTCCTGAGGTCAGGAGTTCAAGACCAGCCTAGTCAACATGGTGAAACCCCATCTCTACTAAAAAATAAAAAAAAATTAGCCGGGTGTGGTGGCGAGCGCTTGTAATCCCAGCTACTGGGGAGGCTGAGGCAGAATAGCTTGAACCTGGGAAGCTGAGGGTGCAGTGAGCCAAGATCGTGCCACTGCACTCCAGCCTGGGCAAAAAGAGCAAAACTCCATCTCAAAGAATAAAAAACAACAACAACAACAACAACAACAACCAAAATGTGATCCCAGACCAGGAGCATTAGTATTAGTATCATCTGGGAACTTAGAAATGTAATTTCTGTTTTTTGTTTTTTTTTTTTGAGACGGAGTCTTGCTCTGTCACCCAGGCTCGAGTGCAGTGGTGTGATCTCGGCTCACTGCAAGCTCCACCTCCTGGGTTCATGCCATTCTTCTGCCTCAGCCTCCCGAGTAACTGGGACTATAGGCACCTGCCACCACGCCCGGCTACTTTTTGTATTTTTAGTAAAGACGGGGTTTCACCATGTTAGCCAGGATGATCTTGATCTCCTGACCTTGTGATCCGCCCGCCTCGGTCTCCCAAAATGCTGGGATTACAAGCGCAAGCCACCGTGCCCAGCCTAGGAATGCAATGTTTGGGCCACACTCCAGACCTATGGAATCAGAATCTCTGAGAGTAGGCCCAGCAGGTTTTTTAAAACAAGCTTGCCAGGTATTTCTGGTGCATACTCAAGTGTGAGAAACATGGTTAAAGAATAGATTGCATTGTGGTGCTAATTAAGAGGCTCTTGCAGTAAAATGAGACATGAGACTTGAACTTGTAAGGAAAATGAGATACAGTGAAGTAACCAGGTTCCAGAGATGTGTGGGTGAGAGAATTGGCAGGAATTTGTGAAGAACATTGGGAGTGGAGGTTAGTGACTGTTAGGAGGAATCAGTATGATACTTACAGTTTGCTGGGGTAGATGGGGGTGCTCTTCACTGGAATGAAGATGATGAGTTTCACTTTGGACCAGGAGATATCCACATGTTCACATTTCTTCTTCTACTAGAAGCATTTGTATAAGGTACAAAGAATTTGACATTTGAGGATCAAATGGGAACAGAATAGCATAAGTTCCTGAATTTTTACTTTGGGCTACAAATTATGCAATTGGAACTTAATTTAATGAGATGCTTCAGACTGACTGGACACCTACCCAGTAGTCTTTGTTGCCCTTCTTGCCACATGAGAAGTTTGTGGGGGAAGTTAGGGCATAGCACCAGTACAACCTGGTATGTATTTTAAATCATCTTAGTTTTTGTTTAGGGAAACCTGTGACGTTTGCGGTATTGTTTAAAAAGTATTTCTCAGTAAGAAGATATAAAGTTTCTGAAAGTATAAAATATATTATCTGAGCAGAATTTAAAAGTTAATGTGTATGAACTTATACGGTTACTATTTTTTCTTCTTTACTATCTTTGTGTTTATAGAGTAAAAGGTAGATAATAGTATATAACCCTGCTTCATTTGTACATGTTATATTCATTTCTTGCATTCTTGATTTGAAATCTGTACCACTCTATTCGCATGTCCTCTTCTATCACTGCCTTTTTTCCTATGCTTTAGTAATTTATTAATTATGGTATCAGAAACTAGGCTACCTGAGCAAAATGTATCCACTCGAAAGAGATTTCCTCATAACTATATAGAAATCATTCTTATATTCTTCAAAACATGATGTTGTGCAAATTTGATAGAAAAACAAATGTCAGTCTAGGCCAAGTTCTCAAAATTAAGTAATTTTTAATAAGCACAAAGACAACAGTATTAGTTGTTGGCATTTTCATGGTTTACTTTTTCTTCATTGATCTAAGTTGAGATTTTGTTTTTCATTTTGTGAAATATCTAGAAACATTTTAGTTGTTTTTAGAAGATTAATAAATGAAAATAAAATAGTTCTGTGAATGTATATATTCTGATATTTAATATTGTCATTGTATTAATATATTTTTTATTTACAATATAATTTGTCTTGAGTGATTTTGGAACTTGAGCTTTTTCCTTCTTGAATCTGATTGTT